GCAGAGATGATCAACAGCCTGAGAGGGGGCTCTCAGGCAGGCCCTGGAGAGAGGCCGCTGAGCTCAGACAGCATGGGAGGATCAGGGCCTTGCTGGAGAGGAGGGACTGGGGAGGGGTTCCGGTTGGCAACGGGCTCTAACAGCAAACTGGCCCCAGAATGGGCCCAGGTGTCCTTGGATGCTTGGGTGGAAAAGGTAGGCAGAGCTTGGAGAGGCCATTTCAGGTTGGGGGCCGGGAGTGCAATGGCGGGAGGACAGAATGCATACGTGGGGTTGAGGACAGGTGAGGGCAGGAGCCTGACTGTGCTCATGGGCAGAGAGCCCAGGTCTGGCAGGAAGAGGCTGTGCTGAGGCTGCAGCGGAGGGATGGGAAGGCAGATGGGGGACAGGGGACAGGGACTTCAGAGGAAGAGGAACTGGGGACTGAAGGAGCCTTGCCTCTCTCAGTAAGGGCAAAAGTTGATCTTTGGGGTCGCGCCCTGGGTGTACCCTCCTAACAGCATCTTCTGGCCTTTGCGGCCTCTATTTGGGCATTCGGCCTGGCTCAGACCTTGGACCCAGTAGTCAGTCCCCCCTCCCCTTTCATTCCCTCACCCTGTCCTGCCCCAGAGCACAGAGACAGGGGGATGCACCCCTTGAATTCCAGGGCTGATGGGTGGGACCCGGCACCCCAAGGGCTCTCTAGGTGGGGACGTTCGGCCGGCGCCGCTCCTCGGAGGTTGTGCCCCTGGGGTGGCTGGCGGCGGGGCTCCCCCGGCCCGGCCCGCGGCGCTTCTCTGCCGCCGCCTCGGGGTGTCTCTGCTTCGCTGCGAGCCCGGCACCGCGGCGACGGCGGCGCGAAGAGGGAAGCGGGCGGCGGCGGCGGCCGCGCCAAGATGCGCCGGGTCACCGCAGGCTGAGGCGCCCGCCGTCCCCGCCCTCCCCCTCGCTCGCCTCCCTCCCTCCCGCCTGCCTCCCTCGCTCGCTCGCTCCTTCCCTCTCCCCGCCTTCCCTCCGCGCTCCCCCGCCCGCCCCTCCGCGCCTCGCCTCCTCCGCCCCGCGCCCTGCGGTGCTGCAGCTGCGGGCGGCTCCAGCTGCCCCCAGATGTGGGCTGGGCGGCTCGCGGGGAACTTTCGCGCCGGCTGCGAGTGCGGGGCCCCGGCTGCAGTCCGGCTGCCATGGATCCGCCGGCGGGAGCCGCTCGCCGCCTGCTCTGCCCCGCGCTGCTGCTGCTGCTGCTGCTGCTGCCGCCGCCGCTCCTGCCGCCGCCGCCGCCGCCCGCGAACGCCAGGCTCGCCGCCGCCGCCGACCCCCCAGGTAGGTGCGGCCCGGCCCCTACTCCCCGGGACCTCCGCCGATCTAACGCCCCTTCCCGTTGCAGGCGGGCCCCTGGGGCACGGAGCGGAGCGCATCCTGGCGGTGCCCGTGCGCACTGACGCCCAGGGCCGCTTGGTGTCCCACGTGGTGTCGGCAGCTACGTCCAGAGCAGGGGTACGAGCCCGCAGGGCCGCCCCGGTCCGGACCCCGAGCTTCCCCGGAGGCAACGAGGAGGAGCCTGGCAGTCACCTCTTCTACAATGTCACGGTCTTTGGCCGAGACCTGCACCTGCGGCTGCGGCCCAACGCCCGCCTCGTGGCGCCCGGGGCCACTATGGAGTGGCAGGGCGAGAAGGGCACCACCCGCGTGGAGCCCCTGCTCGGGAGCTGTCTCTACGTCGGAGACGTGGCCGGCCTAGCCGAAGCCTCCTCTGTGGCGCTCAGCAACTGCGATGGGCTGGTGAGTACGCACTTCTCTAGCTCCTTTCTCTCGGAAATCTGATCCTGTTGTCTTTGTCCCGCAGGCTGGTCTGATCCGGATGGAGGAGGAGGAGTTCTTCATCGAACCCTTGGAGAAGGGGCTGGCGGCGCAGGAGGCTGAGCAAGGCCGTGTGCATGTGGTGTATCGCCGGCCACCCACGTCCCCTCCTCTCGGGGGGCCACAGGCCCTGGACACAGGTGAGGCTACTGCAGGTGGGCAGGCTGTGTGGAGAGCCCGGGGCCACAGGCCCTGGACACAGGTGAGGCTACTGCAGGTGGGCAGGCTGTGTGGAGAGCCCTCTGAGGCAGGCCCTGGACACAGGTGAGGCTACTGCAGGTGGGCAGGCTGTGTGGAGAGCCCTCTGAGGCCCTGGTCCCCAGGGGGGTGAGGCTACTGCAGGTGGGCAGGCTGTGTGGAGAGCCCTCTGAGGCCCTGGTCCCCAGGGGAGCATCCCAGAGAAGGTGGGCAGGCTGTGTGGAGAGCCCTCTGAGGCCCTGGTCCCCAGGGGAGCATCCCAGAGACTCAGGCAGCGGCTGTGTGGAGAGCCCTCTGAGGCCCTGGTCCCCAGGGGAGCATCCCAGAGACTCAGGCAGCTCTCCACAGACCAGCTTTGCTGAATGCCAGGTCAGAGAGCCTTTCTGCCCTGTAGCTGTCGACGTCCATCTCAGCTTCCTGTGGCTTGCCAGGTCAGAGAGCCTTTCTGCCCTGTAGCTGTCGACGTCCATCTCAGCTTCCTGTGGCTGCTGTACCAAGACCCCCGGCTGGTGCATCTGGTGCCCAGTTCCGGGTCTGAGGTTCTGTTCCCCGGGCTCCCGGCACCTATACCCCCAAGATTGAATTGTAGGAAGGATCTGAACTCACTGGTGGAGGCAGAGAGGGAAGATGGGGATGAGGCTGATGGAAATGCAGTCTGCTCACAGGCACA